TAAAAAGGACAGAAATTGTGCATTCAGGGAGCTCGGATTTCAAGGCAGTAGATTGCTGACGCTCCCAGCTGAATAAAGCCCTTCCTTCTACAACTCAGTGTCTGAGAAGTTTTGTCTGCCGCTAGCCCTGCTACACACTGTTACAATGTCAATGCTTTTTTTAAAAATCCCTTTTTTTCTTATTGAGGCGGAGGAAGGAGCTCTGGGGTAGAGGGTCTTACTTTGTCGCCCACGCTGGCCTGGACCTCCGGGCTCAGCGGTCTTGCGGCTCCTGCTTCCTGAGTAGCCGGGACCCCAGACTCGCCACCTCGCCCACATCCCTGCTGTGTTTAAGCAGGAGGTGGTGACCTCACTCCTCCCTGGCCTGAGGCCTCCGCTCCGCACCCCAGGCGGTGGCCCTGAGGAAGTCTCTGGAGCTGAGCACAGGGTGGATTCTCCCACCCCAGTGAATGGAAAATAGAAAGGGAGAGGATTTGCTATTCTGTTCTGTGGGCCGTCAGCAGGAAATTGGAGGTTTCGCTGAGGCAGAGCTTTGTATTTCGCATTCTAGTTTGCATTCCTTCCCTTGACAACTTCCAGATTTTGGACATAAATTGCTAAAATTAATTTCAATAGCAAGGAACTTTCCTGGGTCCAATGACCGCCTCACGTTGACTTCTCAGGGAGGTACTATTTCAATGACTGCTGAGCTGCTCCAGCCTCACTGGCGGCTTTCGCCTCCAAAACCTGGAAAAAAGGCGCAGAGAGCGAGATGGAGGAAAGCTCAGGACCCACCCGCTTCTCGCCCCCGCCGACCCCTCATAGCCCAGGACTCTTCTCCCAGCCAGGCCCCTTGTTTCTCAACCCCGCCCCGGCCTTGTTCAGGCCCCGCCCACCTCTTCGCGTCTCATCCCGGCCTAGTCCAGGCCCCGCCTACCTTCTCGGGGGTCCCGCCCAGGCCTGGCCTCTGTCCTGCGCTGATTGGCATAGACCCGGAAGCGGATGGCAGGGACTGAAGGTCACACCACAGCGCGTGAGTTTCGCTCTGTTTTATGTGTGCTTCCCAGTCCTGTGGTGCTGCTATACCGGGGACGTTGAGTCCCCACAGACCTGGAAATTGCGGCCCCTCTTTCTCAACCCAGAGCAAATTGAGACGTCCGGGTGAGAGTCCGTGAGTCCCTTCGAGTTTAAAGTGGAGGTGATGGAGTTTCGCTGTGTCCCCCAGGCTGGAGGGCAGTTGTGCGATCTTGATTCACTTCAACCTCTGCTCTCCGGGCTCAAGCAATTCTCCCACCTCAGCCTGGTGAGTAGCTTTGGTTGTGTCCTCTCCAGGTTTTTTTTGAGACAGAGTCTCACTTTGTCGACAGGCTGGAGTGCACTGGTGCCATCTCAGCTCACTGCAACTTCTGACTCCCGAGTTCAAGTGATTCTTTTGCCTCAGTCTCCCAAGTAGCTGGGACAACAGGGGCGTGCCGAGAAGCCCAGCTAATTTTGTACTTGTAGTAGAGAGCGGGTTTCACCACGCTGGCCAAAATTGTCTCAACCTCTTGATCTCATGATCCACCGCCTCACCCTCCCAAAGTGCTGGGATTACAGGCATGAGGTAATGCGTGTGGCCAAGCCCATGGTTTACGTGAAACGCTTTTTTTTTTCTCTTCCTCAAACAGAGTCTCACTCTGTCCTTCAGGCTGTGAGTGCAGTCTCCTGATCTTGGCTCACTGCAACCTCTGTCTCCTGGGTTCAAGTGATTCTTGTGCCTCAGCCTACCAAGTAGCTGAGATACAGGTGCGTGCCACCCGCCACCATACCTGGCTAATTCAGTGATAAACAACATATTTCTAACATTTAGGATTGACTTCTAAAGACTCTTGGTACCTGAGGAAGAAACCCAGAAGAGGAAGAGGAAAGCAAAGGAGTCGGGGATGGCTCTTTCTCAGGTGAGATGATATTCTCGGTGGATTGTTCTGTCAACCATTTGCTTAAAATGTGTTTTCCTTTCAGGGTCTACTGACATTCAGGGATGTGGCCATAGAATTCTCTCAGGAGGAGTGGAAATGCCTGGACCCTGCTCAGAGGACTCTATACAGAGACGTGATGCTGGAGAATTATAGGAACCTGGTCTCCCTGGGTGAGGATAACTTCCCTCCAGAAGTGGGGATGATTGGAAACCTATTGGTGTTTATATTTTGTAGATATCTCTTCCAAATGCATGATGAATACATTGTCATCAACAGGGCAAGGCAATACAGAAGTGATCCACACAGGGACATTGCAGAGACAAGCAAGTTATCACATTGGAGCATTTTGCTCCCAGGAAATTGAGAAAGACATTCATGACTTTGTGTTTCAGTGGCAAGAAGATGAAACAAATGACCATGAAGCACCCATGACAGAAATAAAAAAGTTGACTAGTAGTACAGACCGATATGATCAAAGGCATGCTGGAAACAAGCCTATTAAAGGTCAGCTTGAATCAAGATTTCATTTGCATTTGCGAAGACATAGGAGAATTCATACTGGAGAGAAACCTTACAAATGTGAAGAATGTGAGAAAGTTTTCAGTTGCAAATCACATCTTGAAATACATAGGATAATTCATACTGGAGAGAAACCATACAAATGTAAGGTTTGCGACAAGGCTTTTAAGCATGATTCACACCTGGCAAAACATACTAGAATTCACAGGGGAGACAAACATTACACATGTAATGAATGTGGCAAGGTTTTTGATCAAAAAGCAACCCTTGCATGTCATCATAGAAGTCATACTGGAGAGAAACCTTATAAGTGTAATGAGTGTGGCAAGACCTTTAGTCAGACATCACACCTTGTGTACCATCATAGACTGCATACTGGAGAGAAACCTTACAAATGTAATGAGTGTGGCAAGACCTTCGCTCGAAATTCAGTCCTCGTAATTCATAAGGCAGTTCATACTGCAGAGAAACCCTATAAGTGTAATGAATGTGGCAAGGTTTTTAAGCAACGAGCAACTCTTGCAGGACATCGTAGAGTTCACACTGGAGAGAAACCTTACAGATGTGAAGAATGCGACAAAGTTTTCAGTCGCAAATCACATCTTGAAAGACATAGGAGGATTCATACTGGAGAGAAACCATACAAATGTAAGGTTTGTGACAAGGCTTTCCGGAGTGATTCACGTCTTGCAGAACATCAGAGAGTTCATACTGGAGAGAGACCTTACACATGTAATGAATGTGGCAAGGTTTTTAGTACAAAAGCGTACCTCGCATGTCATCAAAAACTTCATACTGGAGAGAAACTTTACGAATGTGAAGAATGTGACAAAGTTTACATTCGCAAATCACACCTTGAAAGACATAGGAGGATTCATACAGGAGAGAAACCTCACAAGTGTGGTGATTGTGGTAAAGCCTTTAATTCACCTTCACACCTTATTAGGCATCAGAGAATCCATACTGGACAGAAATCTTACAAATGTCATCAGTGTGGCAAGGTCTTTAGTCTGAGGTCACTCCTTGCAGAACATCAGAAAATTCCTTTTGGAGACAATTGTTTCAAGTGCAATGAGTATAGCAAACCATCAAGCATTAATTGACATCAGAGTCAAATCAGCATTGACCTGAGTTTGAGTTGACTTAACATTGATTTCAAGCATTAATCGACATTAAACTGTTTATGTTAAGAGGATTGGGCCAGGCGTGGTGTCTCACACCTGTAATCCCAGCACTTTGAGAGGCCAAGACAGGTAGGTCACTTGAGGTCATGAATTTGAGACCAGCCTGGCCAACAGACGGGAGCCACTTTTCCCAGCCTGTATGTTCTTTTATTTATTTATTTATTTTTAAGATGGAATCTTGCTCTGTCGCCCACGTTGGAGTGCAGTGATGTGATCTCGGTTCACTGCAACATTCACCTCCCAGGTTCATGCAATTCTCCTGCCTCAGTCTCCTGAGTAGCTGGGACTACAGGTGCGTGCCACCATGCCCGGGTAATTTTTTGTATTTTTAGTAGAGACTGGGTTTCACCGTGTTAGCTAGGATGGTCTCGATCTTCTGTCCTTAAAATCCACCTGCCTCCACCTGCCAAAGTGCTGAGATTACAGGCGTGAGCCACCACACCTGGCCTGTTTTTTGTTTCTTTAACAAAAAGTTATAGAAATTTCTCTGGGTATTGTGTTGAATCTACATCACATTCAGTTATAATCATTTAGCAATATTATTCCATTCAATATGGCTTGTATCTCTTATTTGCACATGTTTTTATCACTTTGATCAATGTTTGTAGATTTGAAGGTAGAAACTTCTCAACTTTTTTCATTTATTCCTAAGTATTTCTTACTTTAAGTTCTTTAGCAAATGAAAGTGTTTTTTTAATTTTCTTTTTAAATTGTTTATTGTTAATGTATGGAAATTCAACTAATTTTTGGTGCTGTTATTCTATTCTTCAAATCCACTGCATATGTTTTTTAGTTCCAGTTGCATTTTGGTTGACTCTTTGTGATTTTCTACACAGAAGATCATGTCATCTACAAAGAAATAGTTTTACTTCTTTCTTTCTGATTTGGATGAGTTTGATTTCTTTTGCTATTTCATTGCTCTAGCTAGGACAGCCAGTATTGATTGAATAGAAGGGGTGAGAGCATTCTTGCATCATGTGAGATCCTACAGGAAAAGCATTCCATTTTCCCTGACTGGTTATTTCTGCTGTGGTCATTTCATGGATGGTCTTTGTATTGTTGAGGTAAATTTCCTTCTCTTTCTATTTTGTTTAGGATTTCCATGATGACTGGATGTTGAATTTTGTGAAATGCTTTTTCTCCATGTATTGAGATGATGTGGTTTTCATCTTTCATTATGTTCAAGTGGTATATCACATTGATTTGCTTGACTATGTTGAACCATTTTGCATCCCAGAAATAAGTGGCACTTGCATATCAACAATCCTTTTTATAACCTCTTGAATACAGTTCGCTAGTACAAGGGGTCTTCAGGAAGTTCATGGAAAAATACATATTATGAGAAAATTGTGCATGATATCACATTTTTTGCACCAAGATAAACTGATACAAATCCGTTATAACATGTCTGAACAGGGTTTGGTTTGAGGCACTCAGATGGGTAAGACATGAGTTTGAAAAGAGACTCAATCAAGGCAATGTAAATTCTGCTAAAACTGAAACAAGAAGAAACATCAAATTTGCGATGAGACCAGATGCTGTGGCTCAGGCCTGTAATCCCATAATTTTCAGAGGCTGAGACAGTTGGGTCACGTGGGCCCCGGTACTCAAGACCAGCCTGGGCAGAATGGTGAAACCACCTTCTCTACAAAAAATACATAAATTAGCTGGGCATTGTGGCACATGTCTGCTGGTTCAGCTTCTGTGGAGTCTGCAGTGGGAGGATGGCTTGAGCCTAGGAGTTCGAGGCTGCAGGGAGCCATGATCATGCCATTGTACTCCAGCATGGGTGACAGAGACAGATAGTGTATCGAAAAATGAATCTGGTAAAGTTTGGGTAGAGGGACAATGAAATCATTGATGCTTTATGAAAAGGTTATGGGGACGATTCCCAAAATAAATCACCAGTTTGTAAATGGAAAACTTATTTTAAGTTGGGACAAGATGATGTTGAAAGTGATGCACAGGACAGGTGTGGTGGCTCACACCTGTAATCCCAGCACTTTGGGAGGCCGAGGCAAGAGCATCACGAGGTCAGGAGATCGAGAAAATCCTGGCTAACACGGTGAAACCCCATCTCTACTAAAAATACAAAAAATTAGCCAGGCGTGGTTGTGGGCGCCTGTAGTCCCAGCTACTCAGGAGGCTGAGGCAGGAGAATGGCATGAACCGAGGAGGTGGAGCTTGCCATGAGCAGAGATCATGCTACTGCACTCCAGCCTGGGTGACAGAGCGAGACTCCATCTCAAAAAAAAAAAAAAAAAAAAAAAAAAGAAAGTGATGCACAGAGTGGCAGGCAGACCATCCACATAAGTTTTATAGGTACAACTGTCAAAGACGACACTGGAGAAGAGCCAAGCTGGATCTATAAGGAATTGCATATGAGATGGCACACATATTCATGCTGTCTGAAGATTCAGTCACGTTACCATATCAAGCTGAAAATGTCACCACTATCTGGAGAGTTGGACATGTTTTATTGAGAATGTATTTTTTTTCTCTGGATCTGTTATGAACACCTTTGTTGGCTTGGTTCAGTAATAAATATGTGAGACTTTTCATTTAAAAAAAGTCAAATGACTTAATTCTGTATTTTAAATTCTGTTTTGTTTGTTTTGTTTTTTTGAGATGGAGTCTTCTGAAAATTTTCTCATCTTCTCTAACCCGGTTCATGACAGACCCTTGGACTTTACTGTTGTGGAAAAATCTATATAAAACAGTATCAGTGTGTCAAAGCATTATGGCTGTCACAAGCTTGTGAAAGGAAAATAAAAATTACTAAGCCAAAGAGAAAAGTCAATCTGGGAACTGCGTCAGACAAACCTGCCTTCCATTTTATTCCTAAACAAGATAGTTACAAAGATTTTTTAAAAAGCTACATATGCCCCTCCCAAACCGGGAACCTCAAGATCTCCACCCTAAAATAGTTCTGTTGAATTTCACCCTGGCGATGTAAACTGAGAGCTTATCTTCACAGATGTGGGAAAGAGCCCATCCCTCTGCACACCTGAGTCAAATGTCTATCTGATTGCTTCCCTTGCCCTATTTATGTAAAAATACAGGGTCCCTGAGCCAGCCTAAGGCATAAGTGACTTATCCCTCCTCCCTGCTCACATATAAATTGTGTATTTAGTGAAAGGCTGATCAAAGATTCAAAGAATGTTATTTGTTATCTACCTGTGACCCAGAAGGTCCCCAATTCCAGTTATTCCACCTTTCCAGACCGGACCAATGTATATATGTACTGATTGCTGTCTCGTGTGTCTGTAAAATGTGTGAAACCAAACTGCAGCCTCAACACCATGGACACACGTCATCAGGACCTCCTGAGGTTCGTGTTAATTGGCCTTAGACTCTCCCTGTCCCCAGACCCAGGACGCATGTGTTTCCTTTTTCTTCATTTCTATTAAAGATGGGTCTCATTCTGTTGGCCAGGCATGAGAGCGGTGACAGGATCAGCCCTCACTGAAGCTTCAATCTCCTGGGTTCAAGGGATCCTCCCACCTCAGCCTCCAAAGTTGCTAGGACCATAGCCAGGTGCCACCGCACCGGGCAAATTTTTGTGTTCCTAGTAGAGATGGGCTTTCACCATGTTGCCCGAGCTGGTCTTGAATTCCAGGGCTCAAGCGATCCAGCCGTATTGGCCTCCCAAGGTGCTGGGATTACAGCCATGAGCCACCATGACCAACGTGTTTCTTAATTTAAAAAAAAAAAAATAGACCAGGTGCTCTGGCTCATGCCTGTAATCCCAGCACTTTGGGAGGCCAAGGTGGGCAGATCACCTGAGATCAAGTATTTGAGAACAGCCTGGCTAACATGGCGAATCCTCGTTTTGACCAAAATATAGAAATTAGCCTGGTGTGGTGGCGAGTGCCTGTAATCCCAGCTATTCAGGAGGGTGAGGCAGAAGAATGGCTTGAATTCGGGAGGCGGAGGTTGCAGTGAGCTGAGATCCTGCAACTGCACTCTGGCTGGGCAAGAGCGAGACTCCATCTCTAAAATAAAATTAAAGTAATATAAAAAACTGCTTCTCATGAAAGCTTTGGTATAATCTTACGAGGTAACATCATTGTTTTGCAACTACGGTATGTGTTCAAAATGTTCTTCTTTGACCCCACATTTCATTAGATATATTTTTAAGCCATTTTAAAATTGTTTTTCTCTGAAATTTATTGTGTTTAGTTTACATTGAGGACTGCATGCTTTCTAGTCTGTATCATACATTGGAAACATTTTCTAGTACCTGATAAATGATTTTAGGTTGTTTCGATGTGTACTTGATAAAGATATCAAGGAACTTTTTCTTTATGCTAACATTAAAATTTAGTTGAAGTAGCCTATTATTCCATCTTCTTTCTTTATGTCAT